ACAATAGCAAAGACATGGAACCCACTCAAATGCCCATCAATGATAGACTGGATAAAGAAAATGTGGTACATATACACCATGGAATACTATGCAGCCATAATAAGGAACAAGATCATGTCTTTTGCATGGACATGTATGAAGCTAGAAGCCGTCATCCTCAGCAAACTACCACAGGAACAGAAAACCAGACACCACATGTTCTCACTCATAAGTGGGAGTTGAACATTGAGAACACATGGACACAAAGGGGAAACAACACACATCAGGGCCTGTTGGGAGGTTGGGGGTGAGGGGAGAGAACTTAGAGGATGGGTCAATAGGTACAGCAAAAGAAAAAAGAAAAACAAATTGACAGAAAAAATGGTAACAAAAATAAAAATAGGATAGTTTCCTTTTGGCTTACCTGAAGTGGCTATTTTAGCTATTAGTTCAAATATTTGTAAATTTTAAAATCTATCAAATTTTCTAGTGACAGCATGTGGAAGAGAAAGTTATTGAAAAGTCAGTTAGCTAATTTTTCAGACTGCAAATCACATATGTAGAATTATGGTTGTCTAGAAGTATGTTGTTTATGTTTATCATCAGTATATTTTTATAAGACAACTCATACATAATTAGAAGTAGTAACGGCTACATAAAATAGAGCATTTTCATTTAAAACAATTCTGATGGGGTAGCATGGAAGGAAGAAAATTTTGGTAGAATTTAGCTGGTTTCTAAGGAAGAGTAGAAGAGAAAACTGCCTCAGAAAAAATGAATAATGTGCCTGCAGTTTTAAACCTGAGTCTGAATACGTACATTTTGCTTAGAGCTGTGTGGAATCTGGGAAGCAAGTCTGTGTTTTCACTTTATGCACTGTTGGTTCTATTAATGAAAGCCACCAGGTGACTGGCAGTTTTCGGAGTCAAAGAAGCCTGTGTGTAGGATCTAGGGAGTCAGGTTTGAAAAAAAGATGTCAGCGACTTAAGACCCGTGTCACGTGACTCCCTCTACTTGCCAGCACTGAGGCTGTGGATCAAATTTCAACTCCAGGCAGTCCTTCCAGCCATGTGGGTTCAGCGGAAAGAGAAGCAAAACCACTCTTCCTAAAATGTTAGAAGCTGCTCTTCGCTTACCTTGGGGCCTTTGCATTGGGAGCTGTTTTTCACATCAAAGAATATGTGCTGAATGGAATTTTAGTATTTTGCTGTCGTTTTAATATTTTCGTCTGGTCTTCCTCAGTTCTTCCAGACGCTTTCTGAGAGAATGGGGGCAGGAGCTCTAGCCATCTGTGTAAGTATAGGCCTTCTTCTGTCTTCTGTGTTCTGACTGCTCTTTTTTCTTACGCTCCTTTAAGCAAAGTAAAGCAGCGGTTCGGCTGAAAGAAGACATGAAAAAGATAGTGGCAGTGCCATTAAATGAACAGAAGGATTTTACCTATCAGAAGTTATTTGGAGTCAGTCTCCAAGAACTTGAACGGCAGGGGCTCACCGAGAATGGCATTCCAGCAGTAGTGTGGAATATAGTGGAATATTTGACGCAGCATGGTGAGTTAAGTCATGCTTTAGTCTGTTCATTTATTTATTTTCTGTGCCTACTTTGCTCTTCCAGGACTTACCCAAGAAGGTCTTTTTAGGGTGAATGGTAACGTGAAGGTGGTGGAACAACTTCGACTGAAGTTCGAGAGTGGAGTGCCCGTGGAGCTCGGGAAGGACGGTGATGTCTGCTCAGCAGCCAGTCTGTTGAAGCTGTTTCTGAGGGAGCTGCCTGACAGTCTGATCACCTCAGCGTTGCAGCCTCGATTCATTCAACTCTTTCAGGGTTAGTACAATAAATCCTTTTAGGAGTTAAAACCTTAGAACATTTTTATTCTTTTTTTTTCCAGATGGCAGAAATGATGTTCAGGAGAGTAGCTTAAGAGACTTAATAAAAGAGCTGCCAGACACCCACTACTGCCTCCTCAAGTACCTTTGCCAGTTCTTGACAAAAGTAGCCAAGCATCATGTGCAGAATCGCATGAATGTTCACAATCTCGCCACTGTATTTGGGCCAAATTGCTTTCAGTAAGTTAGTGGAGTTTTACTGTTAATATCATGTAATTCCTCTCTTTCCCTTTCTTGTTTCTAGTGTGCCACCTGGGCTTGAAGGCATGAAGGAACAGGACCTGTGCAACAAGATAATGGCTAAAATTCTAGAAAATTACAATACCCTGTTTGAAGTAGAGTATACAGAAAATGATCATCTGAGATGTGAAAACCTGGCTAGGCTTATCATAGTAAAAGTAAGCAACTTGGTTTTTAATTTTCAGTATTGTCTCTAATGTTTCCTTTATACTTCTTTTGTAGGAGGTCTATTATAAGAACTCCCTGCCCATCCTTTTAACAAGAGGCTTAGAAAGAGACATGCCAAAACCACCTCCAAAAACCAAGGTAAACTATGTTTTCTCTGTAGGCGACCATGTTCTCCCCCACCCCTCTTTTTTTTTTCTTCTAGATCCCAAAATCCAGGAGTGAGGGATCTATTCAGGCCCACAGAGTACTGCAACCAGAGCTATCTGATGGCATTCCTCAGCTCAGCTTGCGGCTAAGTTATAGAAAAGCCTGCTTGGAAGACATGAATTCAGCAGAGGGTGCTATTAGTGCCAAGTTGGTACCCAGGTTGGCATGTTTTCTTTATCTACACAATCCATTTATATTAATTCAAAATTTATTTTCCTTTTAGTTCACAGGAAGATGAAAGACCTCTGTCACCTTTCTATTTGAGGTATTTATTTGATTTTTGTTGGTCTACTACAGAACCTGACTTTCTCTTTGCTTCTTTTCTGCAGTGCTCATGTACCCCAAGTCAGCAATGTGTCTGCAACCGGAGAGTAAGTTATTTGGGTTGGGTTTTTGGGCTTTGTGCTTGAATGACTCTGCATTCTTTTTTGCCAGACTCTTAGAAAGAACCATCCGATCAGCTGTAGAACAACATCTTTTTGATGTTAATAACTCTGGAGGTCAAAGTTCAGAGGACTCAGAATCTGGAACACTATCAGCATCTTCTGCCACATCTGCCAGACAGCGCCGCCGCCAGTCCAAGGAGCAGGATGAAGTTCGACATGGGAGAGACAAGTGAGTTGGCATTGATTCTTCCTCTTACTTGAAAAATAAAATTAAGCTTTTTTCTCAATTCAAGGGGACTTATCAACAAAGAAAATACTCCTTCTGGGTTCAACCACCTTGATGATTGTATTTTGAATACTCAGGAAGTCGAAAAGGTACACAAAAATACTTTTGGTTGTGCTGGAGAAAGGAGCAAGCCTAAACGTCAGAAATCCAGTACTAAACTTTCTGAGCTTCATGACAATCAGGACGGTCTTGTGGTAAGTGAATACGTCTATAAAGTTTTACTTGTCTATTAGGCAACCAATAATGGTTCTGTTACAGAATATGGAAAGTCTCAATTCCACACGATCTCATGAGAGAACTGGACCTGATGATTTTGAATGGATGTCTGATGAAAGGTAATTTTAGAATTGTCTCCTAATATTCTTTCTATGATTTTTTTGTTGTTGCCATTATTTATAGGAAAGGAAATGAAAAAGATGGTGGACACACTCAGCATTTTGAGGTGAGTAGCTAACAAGCAAGAGTAAGACTGTGAGATATTTGGGGACATTGTGCTGTTATTGCAGAGCCCCACAATGAAGATCCAGGAGCATCCCAGCCTATCTGACACCAAACAGCAGAGAAATCAAGATGCCGGTGACCAGGAGGAGAGCTTTGTCTCCGAAGTGCCCCAGTCGGACCTGACTGCATTGTGTGATGAAAAGAACTGGGAAGGTAGGGTTGTCTGATACTTGGATGATTTGCTAACAGTCCTGATCTTACTGCCCTTATCTTCCAGAGCCTATCCCTGCTTTCTCCTCCTGGCAGCGGGAGAACAGTGACTCTGATGAAGCCCACCTCTCGCCGCAGGCTGGGCGCCTGATCCGTCAGCTGCTGGACGAAGACAGCGACCCCATGCTCTCTCCTCGGTTCTACGCTTATGGGCAGAGCAGGCAATACCTGGATGACACAGAAGTGCCTCCTTCCCCACCAAACTCCCATTCTTTCATGAGGTATGTTTCTCTGTGTTGCTGATAGACAAATGGGGGAAACTGACCCAAGTCGTACTCTTCACAGGCGGCGAAGCTCCTCTCTGGGGTCCTATGATGATGAGCAAGAGGACCTGACACCTGCCCAGCTCACACGAAGGATTCAGAGCCTTAAAAAGAAGATCCGGAAGTTTGAAGATAGATTCGAAGAAGAGAAGAAGTACAGAGTAAGTGTCCCCTCACACTGTTCTTTTCGCCTCAAAGCATTTACTCTAGACTTCCTTTTCTCAGCCTTCCCACAGTGACAAAGCAGCCAATCCGGAGGTTCTGAAATGGACAAATGACCTTGCCAAATTCCGGAGACAACTTAAAGGTGGGTAAAATTCTGGAGCTGTGGCTTCTGTAATATATCTTTACCCCCAAATCTTCTCAACTAGAATCAAAACTAAAGATATCTGAAGAGGACCTAACTCCCAGGATGCGGCAGCGAAGCAACACACTCCCCAAGAGTTTTGGTTCCCAACTTGAGAAAGAAGATGAGAAGAAGCAAGAGCTGGTGGATAAAGCAATAAAGCCCAGTGTTGAAGCCACATTGGAATCTATTCAGAGGAAGCTCCAGGAGAAGCGAGCGGAAAGCAGCCGCCCTGAGGACATTAAGGTGCGATCATTCTGTGAAGTGCTAAGCCCTAATCTTTCAATTCTCTATCCCTGTGTTTATACAGGATATGACCAAAGACCAGATTGCTAATGAGAAAGTGGCTCTGCAGAAAGCTCTGTTATATTATGAAAGCATTCATGGACGGCCGGTATGTGATGTAGTAAATTTTCTGATTGGGGTGGCTTCTCATAGCTCTCATTCTTGCTTTTCAGGTAACAAAGAACGAACGGCAGGTGATGAAGCCACTATACGACAGGTACCGGCTGGTCAAACAGATCCTCTCCCGAGCTAACACCATACCCATCATTGTGAGTAGAATACCTTCCCGTGGCTGGTACAAGAATGTAACCTACTTGTTAACACCTGTCACAGGGTTCCCCCTCCAGCAAGCGGAGAAGCCCTTTGCTGCAGCCAATTATCGAGGGCGAAACTGCTTCCTTCTTCAAGGAGATAAAGGTGAAGACCCCAGCTGCTAACCCATTGCTAAAAGATTTTTATTGGGGTTGCTGTGTATCTCCAGGAAGAAGAGGAGGGGTCAGAAGACGATAGCAATGTGAAGCCAGACTTCATGGTCACTCTGAAAACCGATTTCAGTGCACGATGCTTTCTGGACCAATTCGAAGATGACGCTGATGGATTTATTTCCCCAATGGATGATAAAATACCATCAAAATGCAGCCAGGACACAGGGCTTTCAAATCTCCATGCTGCCTCAATGTATGTCATTTTGGTGGTGGTGGTGAAATGTTTTAATTTCCTTGCAATGCTTCCTCTCTCTTAGACCTGAACTCCTGGAACACCTCCAGGAAATGAGAGAAGAAAAGAAAAGGATTCGAAAGAAACTTCGGGATTTTGAAGACAACTTTTTCAGACAGAATGGAAGGTAGTGCCTGTCTTCCCCCACCCTCCCTTCCCCCTCAGACCCCTTTTTCCTTTATTTGCATTAGAAATGTCCAGAAGGAAGACCGCACTCCTATGGCTGAAGAATACAGTGAATATAAGCACATAAAGGCGAAACTGAGGCTCCTGGAGGTGCTCATCAGCAAGAGAGACACTGATTCCAAGTCCATGTGAGGGGCATGGCCAAGCACAGGGGGCTGGCAGCTGCGGTGAGAGTTTACTGTCCCCAGAGAAAGTGCAGCTCTGGAAGGCAGCCTTGGGGCTGGCCCTGCAAAGCATGCAGCCCTTCTGCCTCTAGACCATTTGGCATCGGCTCCTGTTTCCATTGCCTGCCTTAGAAACTGGCTGGAAGAAGACAATGTGACCTGACTTAGGCATTTTGTAATTGGAAAGTCAAGACTGCAGTATGTGCACATGCGCACGCGCATGCACGCACACACACACACAGTAGTGGAGCTTTCCTAACACTAGCAGAGATTAATCACTACATTAGACAACACTCATCTACAGAGAATATACACTGTTCTTCCCTGGATAACTGAGAAACAAGAGACCATTCTCTGTCTAACTGTGATAAAAACAAGCTCAGGACTTTATTCTATAGAGCAAACTTGCTGTGGAGGGCCATGCTCTCCTTGGACCCAGTTAACTGCAAACGTGCATTGGAGCCCTATTTGCTGCCGCTGCCATTCTAGTGACCTTTCCACAGAGCTGCGCCTTCCTCACGTGTGTGAAAGGTTTTCCCCTTCAGCCCTCAGGTAGATGGAAGCTGCATCTGCCCACGATGGCAGTGCAGTCATCATCTTCAGGATGTTTCTTCAGGACTTCCTCAGCTGACAAGGAATTTTGGTCCCTGCCTAGGACCGGGTCATCTGCAGAGGACAGAGAGATGGTAAGCAGCTGTATGAATGCTGATTTTAAAACCAGGTCATGGGAGAAGAGCCTGGAGATTCTTTCCTGAACACTGACTGCACTTACCAGTCTGATTTTATCGTCAAACACCAAGCCAGGCTAGCATGCTCATGGCAATCTGTTTGGGGCTGTTTTGTTGTGGCACTAGCCAAACATAAAGGGGCTTAAGTCAGCCTGCATACAGAGGATCGGGGAGAGAAGGGGCCTGTGTTCTCAGCCTCCTGAGTACTTACCAGAGTTTAATTTTTTTAAAAAAAATCTGCACTAAAATCCCCAAACTGACAGGTAAATGTAGCCCTCAGAGCTCAGCCCAAGGCAGAATCTAAATCACACTATTTTCGAGATCATGTATAAAAAGAAAAAAAAGAAGTCATGCTGTGTGGCCAATTATAATTTTTTTCAAAGACTTTGTCACAAAACTGTCTATATTAGACATTTTGGAGGGACCAGGAAATGTAAGACACCAAATCCTCCATCTCTTCAGTGTGCCTGATGTCACCTCATGATTTGCTGTTACTTTTTTAACTCCTGCGCCAAGGACAGTGGGTTCTGTGTCCACCTTTGTGCTTTGCGAGGCCGAGCCCAGGCATCTGCTCGCCTGCCACGGCTGACCAGAGAAGGTGCTTCAGGAGCTCTGCCTTAGACGACGTGTTACAGTATGAACACACAGCAGAGGCACCCTCGTATGTTTTGAAAGTTGCCTTCTGAAAGGGCACAGTTTTAAGGAAAAGAAAAAGAATGTAAAACTATACTGACCCGTTTTCAGTTTTAAAGGGTCGTGAGAAACTGGCTGGTCCAATGGGATTTACAGCAACATTTTCCATTGCTGAAGTGAGGTAGCAGCTCTCTTCTGTCAGCTGAATGTTAAGGATGGGGAAAAAGAATGCCTTTAAGTTTGCTCTTAATCGTATGGAAGCTTGAGCTATGTGTTGGAAGTGCCCTGGTTTTAATCCATACACAAAGACGGTACATAATCCTACAGGTTTAAATGTACATAAAAATATAGTTTGGAATTCTTTGCTCTACTGTTTACATTGCAGATTGCTATAATTTCAAGGAGTGAGATTATAAATAAAATGATGCACTTTAGGATGTTTCCTATTTTTGAAATCTGAACATGAATCATTCACATGACCAAAAATTGTGTTTTTTTAAAAATACATGTCTAGTCTGTCCTTTAATAGCTCTCTTAAATAAGCTATGATATTAATCAGATCATTACCAGTTAGCTTTTAAAGCACATTTGTTTAAGACTATGTTTTTGGAAAAATACGCTACAGAATTTTTTTTTAAGCTACAAATAAATGAGATGCTACTAATTGTTTTGGAATCTGTTGTTTCTGCCAAAGGTAAATTAACTAAAGATTTATTCAGGAATCCCCATTTGAATTTGTATGATTCAATAAAAGAAAACACCAAGTAAGTTATATAAAATAAATTGTGTATGAGATGTTGTGTTTTCCTTTGTAATTTCCACTAACTAACTAACTAACTTATATTCTTCATGGAATGGAGCCCAGAAGAAATGAGAGGAAGCCCTTTTCACACTAGATCTTATTTGAAGAAATGTTTGTTAGTCAGTCAGTCAGTGGTTTCTGGCTCTGCCGAGGGAGATGTGTTCCCCAGCAACCATTTCTGCAGCCCAGAATCTCAAGGCACTAGAGGCGGTGTCTTAATTAATTGGCTTCACAAAGACAAAATGCTCTGGACTGGGATTTTTCCTTTGCTGTGTTGGGAATATGTGTTTATTAATTAGCACATGCCAACAAAATAAATGTCAAGAGTTATTTCATAAGTGTAAGTAAACTTAAGAATTAAAGAGTGCAGACTTATAATTTTCATAAGTACTTTTATTGTGTTCAGTCTG